ATAGTCACCCTATTGTGCTGTCAAACAATAGGTCTTATTCATTCTTTCTAGCTATTTTTTTGTACCCATTAACCATCCCTATCCTCCCACTACCCTTCCCTGCTTCTGGTAACCACATGCTTCTACTATGTCCATGAGTTCAACTGTTTTGATTTTTAGATCTCACAAATAAGTAAGAACATGTGACGTTTGCTTCCTGTGCCTGGCTTATTTCATTTAATATAATGATTTCCAGTTCCATCCATGTTGTTGCAAATGACTGGATCTCATTCTTTTTTATGGCTGAATAGTACTCCATTTACATATATGTACCATATTTTCTTTATCCGTTCATCTGTTGATGGACACTTAGGTTGCTTCCAAATCTTAGCTATTGTAAACAGTGCTGCAAGAAAAACACAGGAGTGCAGATAGAACCTGGGATCTTTATTCATGTGGCGAAAATTTATGGTGGTGCCTGCTGGGTGCCTGACAGGGGCTGGAGATGAGTATTCTCCAATTCAGCTCAAGGAACCATTTGTTGAGCATCTACTATGGGCTGGGCTGAAACTTTGGTATCACATTTACTCCCCTCAAAATCATTTTACAAATGCAGAAACACACTCAGGCACAGGTATTATTATAAGAAACTTTTCCAAGGGTACCACCCGGTGAATGCCTGAACTGGTTAATTTCAAAGCCGTGGTCACCTAGCAGAACTTGTCCCCATTCTCCTGGGAGAGCCGGGAGCTGGTGGGGCTCCCCCCTGCCTCCCTCCCGAAGCCCTCCTGTTTTCACAGCTACCTCTCATCCCCTTCTCAGGAAGGCCCAGAGTGCTGGACCCCAGGCTAGGGTGGGCAAGGATGAGGAGTGGGGACAGAGGCTGGCATATGAGGCACGGGAGAGAGGTGGGGAATTACGGGACGCCGCTGCCAGGGCTGCAGTGGGAGGAGGGGTGTGTCCCCTACTTCGGAGGGGCGCTCGGGCTCTGTGGAGAGAGCGCCATGCGGGAGGCGGGCCCGGGGCGCCCTCGCTCGGCGGGCACAGGTGCGCGGGTGCCATGACGACTGCGCCTCACGAGCCCCCTCCTTCCCCTGGTCGGGAGGCGAGGGGCGGCGGGCGGCTGAGCCCTGCGGGCAGCAGCGCTGCGCGGGAGCCAGTCAGCCCGAGGGGAGGGAAACCGGCCAGGGCCCGGGGCCTGGGAGCGCACGCCCCCTGCTCACCTCTGCCCGGACCGACCGGACCTGCGGAGCGCGGAGGCAGGGGCGCAGCCCGCAACCAAGTGCCCGGAGACCGTCCCTCTGCCCGCTGGCCCGAAGGGGCCCGCTGCCTCCCGCCATCGGAGACCGCCGGAGCCCGCAACTGGGGGCATCATGGAGGGTGAGTGGTCCTGGGGCTGGGGGCCAGCCGTGAGGTCCTGACCAATATATTCCTTTGGTCCTAGGGGAGCCCTCCCAGCCTCCCAACAGCAGTTGGCCCCTAAGTCAGAATGGGACTAACACTGAGGCCACCCCGGCTACAAACCTCACCTTCTCCTCCTACTATCAGCACACCTCCCCTGTGGCGGCCATGTTCATTGTGGCCTATGCGCTCATCTTCCTGCTCTGCATGGTGGGCAACACCCTGGTCTGTTTCATCGTGCTCAAGAACCGGCACATGCATACTGTCACCAACATGTTCATCCTCAACCTGGCTGTCAGTGACCTGCTGGTGGGCATCTTCTGCATGCCCACCACCCTTGTGGACAACCTCATCACTGGTGAGTGCGGGCAGTTGGCAGCAGGAGTGTCCCTCTCACTCTGTGGGGGCCTCTGTCATTGCAGGGTGGCCCTTCGACAATGCCACATGCAAGATGAGCGGCTTGGTGCAGGGCATGTCTGTGTCGGCTTCCGTTTTCACACTGGTGGCCATTGCTGTGGAAAGGTGAGAGGTTTCCTGGCTGGATTATGCCTGAGCCAGATCCCGCCTGTCTCTCTCCCCGCGGCAGGTTCCGCTGCATCGTGCACCCTTTCCGCGAGAAGCTGACCCTGCGGAAGGCGCTCGTCACCATCGCCGTCATCTGGGCCCTGGCGCTGCTCATCATGTGTCCCTCGGCCGTCACGCTGACCGTCACCCGTGAGGAGCACCACTTCATGGTGGACGCCCGCAACCGCTCCTACCCGCTCTACTCCTGCTGGGAGGCCTGGCCCGAGAAGGGCATGCGCAGGGTCTACACCACTGTGCTCTTCTCGCACATCTACCTGGCGCCGCTGGCGCTCATCGTGGTCATGTACGCCCGCATCGCGCGCAAGCTCTGCCAGGCCCCGGGCCCGGCCCCCGGGGGCGAGGAGGCTGCGGACCCGCGAGCATCGCGGCGCAGAGCGCGCGTGGTGCACATGCTGGTCATGGTGGCGCTGTTCTTCACGCTGTCCTGGCTGCCGCTCTGGGCGCTGCTGCTGCTCATCGACTACGGGCAGCTCAGCGCGCCGCAGCTGCACCTGGTCACCGTCTACGCCTTCCCCTTCGCGCACTGGCTGGCCTTCTTCAACAGCAGCGCCAACCCCATCATCTACGGCTACTTCAACGAGAACTTCCGCCGCGGCTTCCAGGCCGCCTTCCGCGCCCGCCTCTGCCCGCGCCCGTCGGGGAGCCACAAGGAGGCCTACTCCGAGCGGCCCGGCGGGCTTCTGCACAGGCGGGTCTTCGTGGTGGTGCGGCCCAGCGACTCCGGGCTGCCCTCTGAGTCGGGCCCTAGCAGTGGGGCCCCCAGGCCCGGCCGCCTCCCGCTGCGGAATGGGCGGGTGGCTCACCACGGCTTGCCCAGGGAAGGGCCTGGCTGCTCCCACCTGCCCCTCACCATTCCAGCCTGGGATATCTGAGGGGGTCCAGGGAGGGCGGGACGCTGCCTCAGGGCCCCGATTGGACACGAGATACATGCAGGCGATAGCGGCCTGGTGTGGTTAGGTGAGGATGCGTGGTCCCTCCCTCTCCAGAGCCAGGCAGTGGTGGGCAGCTGCTGGTGATGTCTTCTCTGCTGCCTTCACCCTCAGTAGAGGCAAATGCGGGGGACGGGAAGGAACCAACTTGCCCTGTGTGGTGGGCTTGACAAACATCATCTCACTGAATTGTCACAACGCTTTGGAGATAGGTTGTCTTCTCTTCCTTCTACAGATGCAAAAACTGAGGCCTGGAGAGATGTGACTCACCCAAGTTTCTCAGGTGGAAATGGCATGTGAAGCTATCTGACTCCAATACCTGTGTGGTTTTTATCATCTCCAGCTGGCTCCAAGAGGGCCCGGTAAGGTAGAACACTGTGAACTGAGTAAGTCCTAATTAGGCAGCTAGGAAGAAGCGAAAAGCAAAGCCGGCCTGTCCCTTGATGCTTTGTGTCCATGTGAGGGAGTCCCTCATGTTCCGTTACTGAAGCCACTCCCCTTGATCCTTTTCTAGAAGAACACGGTGTGCCCCCGCTGCCGGCTCTAATGTGTTGGTTTGTCTTGTTTGTTCCAAGAAGTTCCAAGAAGCCATTGTCCTCAGAGGACGGCAGCTTCAGAACGAGCCTTGGGGAGGCTGCCTCAGTTGCAGGGCACTCTAGGTCTTGCCCTCTGGGTCTGAGCTTAGAGAACAGAGGAGGGACTCCCAGACCAAGGCAAGAACTTACAATGCCACAGACATTGTAATGCTGCAGGGCCACAGGAGGTGTCCTTTTACGTACTCATAGACAACGAGGAAGGGGAAGCACGGTATGCATTTTCCACATTGGGAAACACATCTGCTCACTGGGGCTGCAGGTACAAAGCCTTGCCCAAGGTCTCTCTCCTCCCTGCTTCCTGGGAGGGAGAAGTTGGTCAACTGAAGCTGCAGCCGGAGTGCCATTTGGAGACTCCTGAAGGACACACACTAAACTCTTCCCCAGCACAAATGACTTGTGTACTCTAAGGAGGTACCAGGAGAGCCCTGTTTACTCTGGCTTTCCCCCAACACCCCTGCATCAACTTGAAGAAATGTGGCTTCTTTCCAGGAGACGGGAGCACATGGGATTGCCTTGGAGGGTCCTTTCACAGGCCCCTTCATCTTGCACTTAAATGGACATTTCCCCCCACCTCTGTAGAAAACACGGTGTTGCTAGAAATTTAGTAAACAAAAAAGAAACGTTTCCAGGGGTCGGGGCTCTGAGGCTCTGTTCCCTTAACCGACACACAGTGACTGTTTACTGTTTGCTCCACTCTAAGTTCCAGGTTTAGGGGCAGAAGAAAATTCCTAAGCAGTTGTACAATACATTCTCCAAGCATGTCCCCAGACACCGTCTCATTTAATCCATAGTAATGAGGTTGAAGGAGATTGAATGTTATTGTCATTTCACAAAGTGACTGAAGCTCAAAGGGGCCAAGTTTCCAGGGCCACAGAGGGGCAGGATTTAGATTAAAATTTGTCTTCTGATTGTTCTTCCCACCCCACATGCTGCCTTTCAAGGAAGGTGGGGATGACGGGAGAGCTGGTAATTTCCCCAAAGGCTTTTTTGCCTAACAGTGAACCAGAATGCCCACTCCTGGTGCCCAAGCTCTTGGTCTGGGAAAGAAATCTATTGTGTTTACTCTCGTAATGTCCAGCCTGAGTTGTTCTTGCCCTGGTGCTGAGCAGGCTGCCAAGAGCCATCATGACCTTGTCCTGGTTCTGGGGGTGATGGATGAGGGTCTGAGAGAGAGTATGCCCTCCTGCCCCTCAGTGGTATTAGCTGGTGCCATGCATTTCTGGTACTGTATCAGTGTCATGTGTCATATGGGCCAGAGAGTTCCCAGCTGGTTCTGGGCTATTTGTTGTGAAGAAGTCTGACTCCAGGCTCTAAAAGTAAGCCAGAGAAAGGGCCGTCTCAAACCCAAAATGCCTATCCCTATGGCTGGGTGGGAATTGTCTGAAGACACCACCTGGTGTCTCCTCTGGGGTGTGTTTCTCCTTTAGCATAGCCTCCCCAAGTACAAGATCAGCATTTGAGGCTGGGGGCGGGTAGGGATACCAAAGTACTCACTCAAGCCAACCTTTCCATCACAGCCCCTTTGTCTTCCCCCAAAAGATGTCATGCTTTGAAAGGTTATAACTGCCCAAAAAACTCCTTCAGCTCTCGCTGAAGGTTACAATTAACATATTTTGCTGTTATTTTTGTTTCTTCTAAAAAATCAATCAGAGGCTATACCTGCCCATTCAGATCTGAGTGATAACAGGCATGACAATGCTTTAATGAAGCAGTGAGACATTGTGGGTATGTGGGGAGTTCGTTTCTTTGTGGATGTGGTAAAATATAAATAATATAGAATTTACCATTTTGGCCATTTTTAAGTGTACAGGACTGGAATTAAATATATTCACATTGTTGTGTAACCATTACCACTATCTATTTTCAGAATTTTTTATTATCCCAAACTGCAACTCTGTATCTATAAACAATATCACCGCATCCCCTCTCCTCCTAGCCCCTGGTAACTACTATTCTACTTTCTGTCTGTGAATTTGGCCACTCTAGGTACTTCTATACAAGAGGAATCATACAATACTATCCTTTTTGACTGGCTTCTTTCACTTAGCACAATGTCTTCAAGGTTCATCCATGTTGTGGCATGTGTCAGAATTTCTTTCATTTTAAAAGCTGAATAATATCCCATTGTCTAGATAGTCCTCATTTTGTTCATTCATCCATCAGTGGACACTTAGGTTGTTTCTATCTTTTGGCTACTGTGAATAATGTATGGAGTTTTTAGATGCTAGAAGTAGTTCCTGACAATAGTGCCTGTGTGAATCCTGAGGACAGAGACCCCAGGTTGGGAACCAGGGTCTCTCCCAACTTACCCTTTATGGCTGACAAAACAGAGGCTTCCAGGACAGCTGTGATGTGTCTCACTTCCCTGTGCCCACCCCAGCTGCTCTGGGCTTCTGCTGGGCTTTACTTCCTGACTAGAGTGGCTAGAAAATTGTATGTTTCCTCTACAAGATGTTTTTATGAAGCTATTTTATAATTATAGATTTATTATCCTCACTGGATTCCTATGTTCTGACACCTGGACCCTGACGGGGCCTTGTGCAGCCTAGGCGCCCACGGGCAAGTGGTGTGGACCATTCCTGACACGCCATCCTCCACCTCCAGGTTGGCTGGGTTTCCTAAGGTGACTGCCCTTTCATAAGCGGCAAGTTCGGAGATGAACGGCATGCGTGATGGGGGAAAAGGGCCAGAGGCCTGTTGACACTGAGCATCCCCACCCAGAGGGCCTCCTGGAGGGACTCTGTGTCCTGTCCTGCCATGTGCGGCATGAGTGGTCACCCTCATTGTGGCTCTCCACTGATGAATGGCCTCTTGACTTTACCAAGACCAGGCAGCACCCAACAGACCAATGTGAGCTGGAGGCGGATGCCGGGCCTGCACCCCACAAACCACAGTCTGCCCAGCCCTGTGCTGAGGAGTCTCTCTTGGGGCCTGGAGGACTCATGAGCTGATCTGCATTGGAATGGAGGGCGAAGTTGGCAAAGGAAGATGAGAGCCCCCCTATCATTAGTCTACTGTGTATTCATCCAAAAAGCAAGGCGAGAGCCAAGCCCAGAGCTGGATGGACAAAGGATTGCTATTAAGCTCTGTACCTTTTTGCACCCGTTTCCTCAGCTCACCCCTCAGAAGTGTCACTGATGAAAGATAGATGAGAAGGAGGCGGTCTAAATGGGCTTCATTACAATGAACAATGTTGAATGAACAATACATTCCTTGTTGAATAACCCAATTATTTATGATCATGGCATTTTATTGTTGTTTTTCTCTCTCTCTACAAAAGCTCTACATAATCATTGTGGAAATTTTACAAGATTTCAATAAGCAAAGACAAGAAAATGAAAAGCACCCAAAATCCTACCGCAAGAGACAAGTATAGCGTCCTTTTCTGTGCATATATCTCTCAATATATTTAACATTCTTGGAACAGCTTTATTGAGGCAGAACTTGAATATGAAAAAATTCACCCGTCTTAAGTGTACTGCTTGACGAGTTTTAACAGTTGTATATAGTTATGTCCCTACCACACTGAAGATATTTTCATCATCCTAAAATGTTTCCTTGTGCTAATTTATAGTCAGTCCTTTCCCACGCTCCTGATTCCAGAAAACGATGATCTGATTTCAGAATGTCATGTAGATGGAATCAGACAGTTTGCAGCCGAGTCTGGTTTCTTTCACTTAAAATGATGTTTGCAAGATTCATTCATGCTGTAGCATGTATCAGTAGTTTTTCCTTTTGATTGCTGAGTACTATTCCACTGTATGAATAGATCACATTTTGTTTATCCATTCATCAGTTGATAGACATTTGGTTGTCACCAGTTTTTGGCTATTATTAATAATGTTGCCATTAACATTCATGTACAAGTCCTTATATGTATGTGTATGTATGTTTTCCATTTTTCTTGGGTAGATACCTAGGATCGAGATTGGTAGGTTGCATGGTCTGTGTAAAATTTAACTGTATAAGAAACTGCCAAAGTGCTTTCCAAAGTCGCTCTACCATTTTGTACTCCCATCAGCAGTGTATGAATGTTCCAGTTGTTCTACATCCTGGCCAACACTTAGCAGTATTAGCCTTTTGAAAATTTCCAGGCCAGGTGTGGTGGCTCACGTCTGTAATCCCAGCACTTTGGGAGGCTGAGGTGCGTAGATCACCTGAGGTCAGGAGTTCAAGACCAGCCTGGCCAATATGGGGAAACCCCATCTCTACTAAAAACACAAAAATTAGCCAGGCATGGTGGCACACACCTGTAGTCCCAGCTACTTGGGAGGCTGAGACACGAGAATCACTTGAACCTAGGAGGCAGAGGATGCAGTGAGCCAAAATTGCGCCACTGCACTCCAACCTGGGTGACAGAGCAAGACTGTCTCAAAAAAAAAAAAAAAAAGAAAGAAAGAAAGAAGAAAAGAAAATTTCCCTGATGACTAGTGATGCTGGGCATCTTTTTGTGTGCTTACTGCATTCTTATATCTTTTATTGTAAAGTATCTTCAAATCTTTCTTTTAAAAACATGATTTTGGCTGGGTGCGGTGGCTCACACCTGTAATCCCAGCACTTTGGGAGGCCAAGGTGGGCAGATCACCTGAGGTCAGGAGTTCGAGACCAGCCTGGTCAACGTGATGAAACCCCATCTCTACCAAAAACACAAAAATTAGCCAGGTGTGGTGATGTGCGCCTGTAATCCCAGCTACTTGGGAGACTGAGGCAGGAGAATCACTTGAACCTGGGAGGCAGAGGTTTCAGTGAGCCAAGATGGCGCCACTGCACTCCAGCCTAGGTGACAGAGTGAGATTCCATCTCAAATAATAATAATAATAATAATATTTTATTGTAGAGACTTTAGCACAAAAACTTGCCCTAACTCTAAGGGATTTTTTTGTGAATATAATTTTTTTTTTTTTGAGACAGAGTCTTGCTTTTGTTGCCCAGGCTGGAGTGCAATGACGTGATTTTGGCTCACTGCAACCTTTGCCTCCTAGGTTCAAGCGATTCTCCTGCCTCAGCCTCCTGAGTAGCTGGGATTACAGGCATCTGCCACCACACCCAGCTAATTTTTGTATTTTTAATAGAGATGGGATTTTACCATGTTGGCCAGGCTGGTCTTGAACTCCTGACCTCAGATGATCTGCCCGCCTCGGCCTCCCAAAGTGCTGGGATTACAGGCGCGAGCCACCATGCTCCACCAATGATTTTTAAATCCATTAAGAATGGGTCTAAAGCAAGGTAAGAGGATATAGTGTGATAGAAGTAGGAGGGCTATTTGAACAGATGGTTAGGAATGGCCTCTGTGAAGAGGTGATGTTTGAGTACAGATATGAAGTGAGAGAGGGAGCCATGTGACTAGCTGGGGAAGAAACAAACCCAGACAGAGAGAGCATCATGTACACAGGTTCTAAGGGAGGAGTGGGATAACTGAAAAAGGAATTAGTAGATATCAAAATGCTATTGAATTTCAATAATTAAATTTCTGGTTAACTCAAAACATGTATTCAGTGTCTATTAAAAGCCAGGCATAGGCCAGGCATGGGGGCTCATGCCTGTAATCCCAGCACTTTGGGAGGCCGAGGTGGGTCGATCACTTGAGGTCAGGAGTTCGAGACCAGCCTGGCTAACATGGTGAAACCCCATCTCTATTAAAAATACAAAAATTAGCCAAGCATGATGGCAGGCACCTGTAATCCCAGCTACTTGGGAGGCTGAGGGAGGGGAATTGCTTGAACCTGGGAGGCGGAGTTTGCAGTAAGCCAAGATAGCGCCACTGTACTCTATCCTGGGCAACAGAGTGAGACTCCATCTCAAAAAAAAAAAAAAAAAACAAAAAACAAAAAAAAAACGCCAGGCATAGTACTACGTACTTTGTGTCTGTTATTTATTTCTCACAGTGGACCATAAGCTCCATGAGGACAGGAACTATGTCTATTTCACTTACCTTTGTGGATTCAGGTAGGATATTGCCTGGTGCATAGGAGGCACTCAATAAATGTCTGTTGAATGAATGAAGTAATTAACTAAGCAGGTATTTATTATTATTCCCATACAATAGATTGGAAAAGCAAGGCTCAGAGAAGTAAAGTAACTTACTGGAGGTTATATAACCAGGAGGTCCTGAAGGTGAGACTCAAACCTTAGTCTATCTGACCACAAAGTCCAGGTTTTTGCCATTCCCCAAGCTGCTGTGGTCTCTCCTTCCTACATCTGGGAAACTGAGGTTCAGAGTAAAAGAAAGAGCCTTGATGGAGGTCTCCCATAATCCTAAAAATAAAACCAGCCAGCCACAGGCTCCAGGCTGCTGTTTTGGCCATGAGACACATTTGCATCACTTTCAATGGCTTCCAAAGATTTGGGATAGAAGGAATACCAGCAGTTTAGGTAAAAGGTTTAAATTTAGTTTGACTCAATACCACATCAAGCCCTCAAAGCAGCCACGGGCTCCCCTGCACTGTGGTCACTGAAGGAGCAAAAGCTGCTGAACTGGCTGTAGCGTCCTGCCTTGAGTTGTTTGTGTTCTCCTGCTAGCTGCAATGCCCAGGTCTTTGAATCCTGTCACCAATAAATGATGCTGTTGTCATGTGCAAGCAACCAAATTAATGTGGGTGGAAAAACCCAAGCTTAGTGATTTGGGCAAATTAGTTTATCTGTCACATAGCCAGTGGTGGTGTTAAATCACTCTCTGTTTGAGGAGTAATCACTCTCCCCCCATCACCACCCTGTCTTCCTTTCGGTGTGGAAGTTAGAACAGCCAAGTCAATCCGTTTCAGTGACTGAGCGATCTACATTTCTGTGTTTTGACTGCCCCCCAGGAGGAGTATGTTGTGTAGTGCATTTTGTTTGTCCATAGTGCTGTCTCGTGGTCCTCCGAAGCCACCTCTAATGATCATAATTGCCTCTTTTATTCTTCTCTAGTCCGTGTCTTTGCAAAATGATTCTGTTACCTATGCTATAAATTATGGAAAATAAACTCATTATGAAAGAGTTGTTTACTTTTTACGCTCCATTGCATTAGT